AGTGTGTACACAAATGTACCAGGCATGGGATTGCATCAACACAGTGTAATAACGTGTGACCTCCTACGGAATCTATCTCCGCAGATGGTATGGCCATGGGTCCCTCCTGTACCTGTGAGTGGGGCAGTGTCTGAGGAAGATGGGTGCCCCTTGAGGGAGGAGCGGTAGTGAGAGCTGGGTGGATGTGTGCCCGCCGGTGCCTTTGTGTACTGGCGTGTCTCCGAGTCTCTCTGTCGGCAGCTCTGAGTTTCTGTGTGTCTCTGTGTCTGTGTGTGTGTCTCTCTCTCTGGGTCTCTGCCTCGTCGTGTGTGTCTTGCTCTCCCTTGGCGGGGAGGGGATTGGTCACGCATGACTCATCTTGAACCGAGCGGGGCTCCAGCGGCAGGGCGGCCGCCGTTGCAGCTGGAGGGGGAGGAGGACAAGGAGGAGGGAGAGGAGGAGGAGGACTACCAAGAGGGGGAGGAGGAGAAGAAGGAGGGGGCGGGGGCCTCTCCAAGTTTGTCGGGACCTTCTTCCGAGGCAGCGGCGGCAGCAGCCAGGGAGGCCGGGGCTGCGCGCGGGCCGGGGGCGGGGGCTGAGGCCGGGCCCGGGGCGGCGGGGCCGGCGCCTCGGCTCTCCTCCTGCTCCTGCAGCAGCCTCTGCTCCCACTGCGGCTGTGGTCCCCCTCGGCGCAGCTCTCCGCGCTGCGCGCCCGCTGAGCCCGAGGTTCCCCGGCCCATGTACTGGAAGCATGAGAACGCCGCCCCGGCGTTGCCCGAGGGCTGCCGGCTGCCGGCCGAGGGCGGCCCCGCCACCGACCAGGTGAGCCGGCGAACGACTGGGTGAGCGGCCCGGGCCGGGGTCGGGCAGGGTCCGGGACCCAGCCGGGCCGAGCAGGGTGGCGGGCGGTTGCAGGAAGGAGGGGTACGAGGGTGCGCCTGTGAGTGTGTGCTTGTGAGTGTGGGAGCGCGCGCGCGAGCGGGGGGGGGGGGTCGCGGAAAGCGGGAACACATTATGCAAATGTTGGAGGAATTTCTCAAAAAGCGATTTAGTAAAGACACAGGCGAATCAAGAGGAGGCGAGGCCGGTATTGTCCGTCTGAATAGGCGCTGATAGCGCCGATGCGCCGGGGGTTGTGCCGGCGCAGCGCTGAGAATCCCGACGCGGGGCCGGTACCCGGCGCGCCGAGGGGCTGGAGGGTGCTTTTTCCTCCCCTTGAGCGCCTCTCTTTTCTCTTTTTGGTCCCGTTTCGCCCCGATCTCGCTCTCTTTTTGCTCCGGGTTTCCCTCCGACTGGCCCTCGAAAGGCGCCTGAATCCGTGTCAATATAGCTGCTTCAATTTCGCCGCGCGTGTCAGGCGGGCGGGCGGGCGGGTGCTCACCGCGCTCGGGGTTTTCTTTTCTTCAACCACCCTCCGCCCCTCACCCATCTCTTTTTTATTTTCTTTCTTTCTCTCTTTTCTCCTTTTTGCATTTTGTGCCGAGAGGAGAAGGGAGCGAGGAAGGGGAGTGGGGTGGGGGGGCGGGTGGAGAGAGAAAAAATTCGATTTTTAATTACTACCATTAAAAAATCAAATTTGCAATTCTTTGGGCGGCCTGATGGATCTCACTGATTGACAGTTGGAATTGACACTCTGGCTACCTCTTATCTTGGGCATTCACGACAATTTCTAATTGCAGGTAGTTTGTGTGTGTGTGCGCGTGTTTTTCTTCGCCGCCTGCGTTCCCTCCCCCCCTCCCCCAGGTGATGGCCCAGCCAGGGTCCGGCTGCAAAGCGACCACCCGCTGTCTTGAAGGGACCGCGCCGCCCGCCATGGTGAGTCCGTTTGGCCCTGCCTGCGGTGCCCACAGCGCTCCTCTCCTTCTCTCCCCCGCCGCAGGCTCAGTCTGACGCCGAGGCCCTGGCAGGAGCTCTGGACAAGGACGAGGGTCAGGCCTCCCCATGTACGCCCAGCACGCCATCTGTCTGCTCACCGCCCTCTGCCGCCTCCTCCGTGCCGTCTGCAGGCAAGAACATCTGCTCCAGCTGCGGCCTCGAGATCCTGGACCGATATCTGCTCAAGGTGAGACAGGGGTAGGTGTTGCGTGCGTGTTGTGAGCCGACCTCCGTCCCCGCCCCGTCCCCAGGTCAACAACCTCATCTGGCACGTGCGGTGCCTCGAGTGCTCCGTGTGTCGCACGTCGCTGAGGCAGCAGAACAGCTGCTACATCAAGAACAAGGAGATCTTCTGCAAGATGGACTACTTCAGGTAGGCTGCGGCCGCCGAGCCAGCAGTGTCGCCGACACCCCGTGCCTGTCCTCTCGACCTGCAGCCGATTCGGGACCAAGTGTGCCCGGTGCGGCCGACAGATCTACGCCAGCGACTGGGTGCGGAGAGCTCGCGGCAACGCCTACCACCTGGCCTGCTTCGCCTGCTTCTCGTGCAAGCGCCAGCTGTCCACTGGTGAGGAGTTCGGCCTGGTCGAGGAGAAGGTGCTCTGCCGCATCCACTACGACACCATGATTGAGAACCTCAAGAGGGCCGCCGAGAACGGTACCCAACCTGCTCCGCCTGGCACCTCTGCCGACGCGTGGTCAGCTGCTTCTATCGCCCCCAGGGAACGGCCTCACGTTGGAGGGGGCAGTGCCCTCGGAACAGGACAGTCAACCCAAGCCGGCCAAGCGCGCGCGGACGTCCTTCACCGCGGAACAGCTGCAGGTACCGCTGCAAGCAGTGGGCGGCGGGGGCGGGCGAGCGCCTCACCGCCCTCCCCGCCCCGCAGGTTATGCAGGCGCAGTTCGCGCAGGACAACAACCCCGACGCTCAGACGCTGCAGAAGCTGGCGGACATGACGGGCCTCAGCCGGAGAGTCATCCAGGTGGGACGGGGGTGGGCGGGGCCTGGGGACCGCGAGGCTGAGGCTGCCGAGGCTGTCGTTCCAGGTGTGGTTTCAAAACTGCCGGGCGCGTCATAAAAAGCACACGCCGCAACACCCAGTGCCGCCCTCGGGGGCGCCCCCGTCCCGCCTTCCCTCCGCCCTGTCCGACGACATCCACTACACCCCGTTCAGCAGCCCCGAGCGGGCGCGCATGGTCACCCTGCACGGCTACATTGAGAGTAAGTAACCGCAGCGCCGGGAGCCGCTGGGCGCTCTGCCTCAGTGGAGCGGGATCCTTCATAGAGGCAAGCGATTCAGCAGCCATTCAAAAAATGCCTTCAAAGCACCCACAATGTGCCAGTGCCCGGAGACTGGGGAGAGAACAGGCTGGACAAGGTACCTACTCTGTGGAGCCTGCGTTCTGGTGGGCATGGAAAAATAGGCAGATGAGTGTGTCGTTTTAAGTGGGATGATTCCTGTAGGAAAGGTGCTGGGTAGGAGTGACTGGAGATGCTGCGGGGTGGAAGGGAAGGGGCTGGGCTGCCTTTCAGCAAGCAGAGACTGAAAGGATGGATAGGATTTAGTGAGGTACCTGGAGTGGGGGAACGGAATGCACGCAGGCCCTGGCCCAGAAAGCATCGTGGCATGGGTGTGTTCTGGGGAGCAGAAGGCCAGTGTGATGGGAGTGTCCAGGGCTGTGAGGCCTTAGGCAAGTCACCTAACCTCCTTGAGCCCTGGTTTCCTCATCTGTAACCTGGGATGTCAATAATGCCAGCCTCACAGGGTTGTGAGACACCATTCATGCATTCAGTAGCTATATCTTGAGTGCCTTCTGTGTTCTTTGCACTGGGATACGACAGTGAACACAGTAGACCAAAGCTTCTGTGCTCCTGGGGTTTGCACTCCAGCATGGGAGATGGTGGAGATGATAAAGTAACAGGGAGGGAGCAGGCATGTCCGTGGCAGGGAGTACTGTGGCGGAGATGCAGGGGCAAGCGGGTCATGGTGAAGTGACTTGTGAGCGGGAACCTGGAGGAGTGAGGGAGGAGCCCCGGGGATTTCTGGAGGATGAGTGTTCAGTGAATCTGCTGCTGAGCAGGTGCCTATCACAGATTGTCTTTCCCTTTGAAGTTGTTCCCATCAATTGTTTCCTCTAAGCTGGGCATGACCAAAAAAATGTAAATGACTGCGATGCACACAGACACAATTCCTCCCTTCTCTGGCTCCATGTAAGAGGGAAAAAGAAGGGAAATCAGACAGAGAACTGCTGCTTACTGACCATATGCCATATATTCTACTGACTGTGTCTCTAAACATCAGAGGCCACCATCTCCTTGAATAGATGAGGAAACCAAGGGCCCACTGTAAGTTAGTGGGAGCCGGTATGCCTTAATGATCGAGTGTGGGCTTTGGTTTCAGATTGCCAGGCTTCACATCCCAGCCCTGCCATTTACTAGCTGTGTGACAGTGGGTGAGTTTCTTAGCTTTCTTGCATACTCATTCCCTCATCTGTAAAAATGAGGACAACAGTATCTCAAAGCAGTGTTCTGAGCATCAAACGAGGTAACTGAAAATCCTCAACATTCAGCAAGTGCCGCATAAGTATTGGCTGCTCTTGTGATGGTGGGAGTGGTTTTGGTTGGCAGAACTAGGAGTGCAGAGCCCTGTCTTCGCACCAGGCTGCCAGTTGGAAACCATGTCTCTTTATATAGTTCCATTTCTGAACTATCTGCTCAATAGGAGCGACATTTTCCCCCTTTCTTTTCTAAACAATAACTATATTCAGGCTGCACAGAGCCTGTTAAAGGTGCCAAGGATCAGGGGCGCTATAAGTACCAGGGGTCTGAGCTACCTGCTAATACTTGGTGTAGAGTCAATAAGAAATCTAGATGATCCCTTTGGACTTGGGGCCATGACCTCCAGAGTCCCTGCCAGGACTCTGTCCATACACTCTGTTGACCAAACTTAGATCTGTCTTTGCTGCTTAGAGAAGAGGCTGAGGTGCCCTCTCCTCTTACCCTTGTGGTGGAACTCAGCTTGGGGAAGAAGAGGTTGGGGGTGTGTGCACCTGCACCTCCTGCTGCATGACTGACTGAGAGTCACCACAGCAGTTTGCTCTATGGTAAACTACAGTCATGGAGTTGTGAATTTTCTGAAGCCTTAAGCTGGGAAGCTAATGAAAGTGTTAGAACCAGACCCCAGAAAAATGAGTTTTTCTGTAGAGTTTGCTCTGCGGTTAACTAAAGTCACAGAATACTGAGTTTCCTGGAGGCTTCGAGCTTGGAATCTGATAAAAGCTTTGGAACCAGACCCCAGAAAAATGCAGATGTACATACATTTTCCAAGTAATCTGAAGTTGTATATGGACTCCTTGAACACCCCAGGTGAAGAACTCCCAATTTAATATAACTCCTTTATTCTACAAATGGGAGAACTGTGGCTCAGAAGGGCACAGTGAATTGTCCCGGTTTATATATCAGTTGTAAGTGTCTCTACAATGCCCTTTCCCTGTGACCAAAGAGAATGAAGCCTAAAGAAGAGACCAGCAATGGACTTCTCCGCTGTAGTGATAAACAGGCTGAAGCATGAGAAATTTGGATCCGACCCAAAGGTGGACTTTCCCCAACAGTTTTAGATGTTGGAATATGGTATAGAAATTCATTCAGCACATACTTAAGAGTACCTACTAAATGCCATGCCTCACTCTAGGTGCTGGAAATCCACAAAGATCTAGAATCTAGAAAACATACAAAAAATTCCTGCCCTCGTGGAGCTTTGCATTCTAGTTGGCAAAGACAGATAATATCAAATAAATAATAAAAATATGCAGTAAGTCAGGCTGGGCGTGGTGGCTCACACCTGTAATCCCAG